ACCACTTGTTGGGGTGAACCAATCGCAGAGGCTCAGCAGGACAGAGGCCAAGGCTGAGGAGGCCCCCACAGAGAAACAGAGCCTGAGGACAAGGGGTTCCTCACAACACCTGTGCTCCCCGAAAGCTCCCCTCCACACCCCTCTCTAGGTGCCCTACTCTCTGGGGTTGGTGAAGGGGTGCCAAAAATGCAAACTGATCCACAGAAAAATAGAGTCCTGTATTTTAAAAATATATCTAGGTTTGTATATGGACATTCACATCACACAGACACACAGACACACATGCAGCCACACACACACACACACACAGAGACACCAAAGAAAAGTGCTTTAGAAATACACCAAAATGTGGCTGGGTGCGGTGGCTCATGCCTGTAATCCCAGCACTTTGGGAGGCTGAGGTGGGCAGATCACGAGGTCAGGAGTTCAAGACCAGTCCGACCAACAAGGTGAAACCCTGTCTCTACGAAAAATACAAAAATTAGCTGGGCGTGGTGGTGTGTGCCTGTAGTCCCAGCTACTCGGGAGGCTGAGGCAGAAAGTTGCTTGAACCCGGGAGTCAGAGGTTGCAGTGAGCTGAGATCACGCCACTGCACTCCAGCCTGGGCAACAAAGCAAGACTCTGTCTCAAAATAAAAATAAAAAATAAAAAGAAATAAAAAAGAAATATACCAAAATGTTAGCTGGGGTCTTCTCTGGGTAGTAAAGTGCTGGGGGATATTTTCCAAAGTCCTTCTTTACATTCTCTGAGTTTTTCCATGTTCTTCAATGAGTATTTAATAAGCAGATAAAAACTAATACAACAAAGGATTTTTTCTGTGTGCTTTTTTGACCTTTGGAGGAAGAGATTAGAGCTAGTCCCATAACCAGGTTATTTGAGTAGGTCTAACAAGCCCGTATTACCAGAAATTATCATCTGGTCATTTCCAGTCCGAGAACAGAACACTTGGTTGTCCTGGCATTTCCCAAGCAGGGGGAGGAGTTCTCTGCAGGAATAAATAAGCCTCAGCATTCATGAAAATCCACTACTCCAGACAGACGGCTTTGGAATCCACCAGCTACATCCAGCTCCCTGAGGCAGGTAATCCATGATGTTTTACATCCTGGGAGCGGAGGAAGGGAGCCCCTGCTTTCTAATCCCCTAGGATGAGATCTGCTCACCAAGCAGGAGAGGAGCAGGCATTCTGATTGGACTGAACCTCGGACCCCCCATCAGCTTACAGACCGAGGAGCCAGGCAAACCTGGCTGCCCACTGGGCTCCTTTACCTGTTTGCTGTATGATCTTGGGCAAGCCCCCTCACCGCTCTGTGCCCGGCTTTTCCACTGCAAGAAAATGGCAACAATTATGGTACCTACCTCAAAGGGTGAAATGAAGCAGAGCCTCTGAGACTTAAAGGAGCTTTGCTTTTCAGAGTTGAGAATGGAGAGAATGTTACCTCTCCTGGCTCTGGGGCTCTTGGCGGCTGGGTTCTGCCCTGCTGTCCTCTGCCACCCTAACAGCCCACTTGACGAGGAGAATCTGACCCAGGAGAACCAAGACCGAGGGACACACGTGGACCTCGGATTAGCCTCCGCCAACGTGGACTTCGCTTTCAGCCTGTACAAGCAGTTAGTCCTGAAGGCCCCTGATAAGAATGTCATCTTCTCCCCACTGAGCATCTCCACCGCCTTGGCCTTCCTGTCTCTGGGGGCCCATAATACCACCCTGACAGAGATTCTCAAAGGCCTCAAGTTCAACCTCACGGAGACTTCTGAGGCAGAAATTCACCAGAGCTTCCAGCACCTCCTGCGCACCCTCAATCAGTCCAGCGATGAGCTGCAGCTGAGTATGGGAAATGCCATGTTTGTCAAAGAGCAACTCAGTCTGCTGGACAGGTTCACGGAGGATGCCAAGAGGCTGTATGGCTCCGAGGCCTTTGCCACTGACTTTCAGGACTCAGCTGCAGCTAAGAAGCTCATCAACGACTACGTGAAGAATGGAACTAGGGGGAAAATCACAGATCTGATCAAGGACCTTGACTCGCAGACAATGATGGTCCTGGTGAATTACATCTTCTTTAAAGGTGAGTGTGCCTGGCTTGGGGTTCAGAAGAGGACACCTTCTCCAACTGCTTGCTCCACCTTCAGCCAAATGGGAGATGCCCTTTGACCCCCAAGATACTCATCAGTCAAGGTTCTACTTGAGCAAGAAAAAGTGGGTAATGGTGCCCATGATGAGTTTGCATCACCTGACTATACCTTACTTCCGGGACGAGGAGCTGTCCTGCACCGTGGTGGAGCTGAAGTACACAGGCAATGCCAGCGCACTCTTCATCCTCCCTGATCAAGACAAGATGGAGGAAGTGGAAGCCATGCTGCTCCCAGAGACCCTGAAGCGGTGGAGAGACTCTCTGGAGTTCAGGTGATTCTTCCTGGCCCCCAAAGACCCCACATGGTTCAGATACTTTTTTTTTCTCGTTTTCTAGAGAGATAGGTGAGCTCTACCTGCCAAAGTTTTCCATCTCGAGGGACTATAACCTGAACGACATACTTCTCCAGCTGGGCATTGAGGAAGCCTTCACCAGCAAGGCTGACCTGTCAGGGATCACAGGGGCCAGGAACCTAGCAGTCTCCCAGGTGAGTCTTTAGACTTGGGTCAATTCATCCTTTTCCCGTGTGTAATGTTCTGCTGTCCCCACAGGTGGTCCATAAGGCTGTGCTTGATGTATTTGAGGAGGGCACAGAAGCATCTGCTGCCACAGCAGTCAAAATCACCCTCCTTTCTGCATTAGTGGAGACAAGGACCATTGTGCGTTTCAACAGGCCCTTCCTGATGATCATTGTCCCTACAGACACCCAGAACATCTTCTTCATGAGCAAAGTCACCAATCCCAAGCAAGCCTAGAGCTTGCCATCAAGCAGTGGGGCTCTCAGTAAGGAACTTGGAATGCAAGCTGGATGCCTGGGTCTCTGGGCACAGCCTGGCCCCTGTGCACCGAGTGGCCATGGCATGTGTGGCCCTGTCTGCTTATCCTTGGAAGGTGACAGCGATTCCCTGTGTAGCTCTCACATGCACAGGGGCCCATGGACTCTTCAGTCTGGAGGGTCCTGGGCCTCCTGACAGCAATAAATAATTTCGTTGGACACGTTGCTTGTGCCTTTCCATGCTGACTATC